GTAACAAATATACCATAATAATTTAAGAGGGTAATAACAGGGAAAACTAGTTGTGGAGTAGAAGGTAACTCTGTATATTACCTTCTCAATTTTTCCAAAACTGTAAATCCAAAACTGCTCTAAAAAATAAGGTCTATTTAAAAAGAAATAAAAGAAACTATATGGTGTGTCCTTGTTTTTTTGTGTCACTAGCTGTTCAAAGTTGCCATCTTGTTTTACCTTAGTCCACTCCTGGCCTAGATATAAAGCTCTCTCTGGTTTAAGTTCTTTCACTCTGCTCCTACAGCACTGTCCACATGCCTCTAGGCAAGCACTAATCATATTATCATGTACTTAATGCCACCAAGCATTCTCTCCTTTGTGACACACACATCCCTTCCCTCTGTGTCTCCACACCCACCAGATTTCCTCCTACCTCTCAGGCTGATCCTCCTCTCTCTTTTTTGCAGGTCCGCCTTCCTGACTCAACCAATGGTGTTGGTGTTCCCTGGGCCAATTCCAGCCCATTTCCTTCTATTTTCTCTCTTCCTCTCTGTCCCTTTCTCTGCAGTCCTATTCCAATGGATAGCATCAATCACCATCTACCCAGATTGACCCAAATTTTACAGGTCTAGCCCCAGACATCTCTAAATTCCCAAATGCCTACATCCAAATGCCTAATTGACAATGCTTCTCAGATGCCACAAAGTACCTCAGTCTTAACAAGCCAAAACTGAACAACGAACTGCAAGCCCTCTCACTTCCATACAAAACTGAATGAATGAATCTGTGAACCAATAAACCAATAAAGACCATGTAAGAGACAATGTCTTGTCGAAATTGTCATTGTTTTTTGATTCCAGACAAATGGGGTGTGGGGAACAGAAAGGCGATTTGGACTAGTTTCCCCGGACGGGATGAGGCAGCGCCGGAAGTATGACGCTCATTTCTTTAAGCCACTAGAAGCTCACCGTGAGTCCATTCACAGGGCCAGAGTTCCAAGTGTGCGGCGTGGGCGGGGCCTGCAGAAAGGGACGGGGCCTGCAGAAAGGGACGGGGCTGGCAAAGGCCTGGTCTACCTCACCGATCCGGGTCGCGGGGGCTCCTAGGGGGTTCCTTCCACAGCTGGTGCGCGTGCGCAAGAGTGCGTCGAGGTTGTTCCGCGGCAATTTATGAAACTCGGAGCCGGCAGTGAGTTGAGGGTTCGGCGAGGTCAGGGATTCCTAGTTGCAGCGTGATTACCAACGCCAGCTCCCTTCACTGTCCAAGACAGCGATTCCGCGGCTCCTCTGAGAACTGGCGCTTGTGAGTGACTGAACGGGCCACTGGAGAGGAGCGGTGCTCACGGGTATCGTTCTCGTCAGCGGGCGGTGGGGACGCGGGGTCTTGGAATTGGGAATCACGCTTGAGGGCGTCCATGCGGAACGTGCAGCTTACCTCAGCTTGCTTGCAGTTACCCAGTTTCCACGCTGCCCTCCAAGGTCTGTGCCGGAAAACCTGGAGGAGGGCGCGAACTGTTATATTTCCTGGCTTTGTATATTCCAGTGTTCATCATTTGCCACTTAAGCTACTTGCAGTCACGTCACACCTTGGATCTCTATCATCAAAACTATTCCACCTCGGAAATCTTACCTAAATGCAGCATGCCATCCTGAACGTCTCTCCCTGTCCTAGCTCTGTAACTGTTTACAGTGAGTAATTCATTAATTTGTGTTTTTCACCTACAAACCTCCCAGTATATTTGTTGCTTTTTTTTTATTTCCTGAGTTGGATATTTAATGCATCTCATTCTTGTTTAATTATATGTAAGGCTTTTCCATTGCCTATCAGGAGCTTCAGCTGTGCGCTTTAGATTTTGACGTACAATGTTTTTACTGTTTTTAGATACTTTGCAGTTGTCCTTTTGATTCTCTTTTATCTTTTTTTTTAGAAGCAAACATTTGAATTTTAAAGTAGGTGAAATTGTTTTTTCTATGTGGTGTTAATTTCTGGTTTTGCATTCTAGTAATAAATATGGTTTCCACTACTCTTGTTTACCATTTATCAAGGATTTTCTATTTGGTAGCCTAATAAATTGCTTTTGTAAACATTCCCTTAGGTGCTTGAATAGAAACTACATTTTATCTAGTTTTATTTATCTATTAGGCTAAGCATATTATTTATATCCACTATACTATTACTTTTTTGACTTTATCTGTCAGAGTCTGAGAAAGTTACCTAATATCCCATTTCTATTGTATCACTGTTGACTTCATTTCTTGTTTTCTGAGAATTTTGCCAAAAATGTTTCAAGTATGTTGTACATTTAATGAGTTATATTTCATTATGAGTTATAATCATTTAGTTTCCTCTAATGTATTTGTGCTTTTAATTCATTATAATTTTAATTCACTAAACTCTTGAATATTTTTTGTTTGCCTGGTATTTTTTAAAAATTCTTTTACATTTAGTTTTGGAGTTCTCGTTTCGGATGTCTTTTGAGTTTTATGTAGTTTGAGTTTAAATTTTTACCCGGTACATTTATTGTTGCAATTAACATCTCTGTTATTTTTACTTTTTAGTATAAAGCCTTTTCTGTTTTGTCTTTGACATATGGCCTGTGAGCTTTTATTTTTTCTTTCTCCATTTATGTTACTTTCAAAGTATCTGGGCCCATAGTTCATTTTTTTGTTGGACTAAATTATACTACTTCAGGACTATTCCACCAGTCATATTTAAGAGCTCTCTCTTGGCTGGTGGCTCAAAAGTGGAGCTAATGAGGCCAGATCAGGAGGGTCGTGGATGTCAACAGTTGTGGCGGGTTTTCAGTCTGTTGTATTGACGGTGGGCCTTGGCAGCTGCGAATGAGGAGAAAGATGGTCTTTTGTTATGAGTTTGGGGAGATGTCAAGGAGTACTCCAGAGGGATTCATTACAGGAAGCACTTGTTTCAGGGCAACTGGAAGCAATTTTCTATCCCGCGAGACCCAGGAATAGCCCATGAAAGGCACCATTACCCTTTTCCTCCCCTGGCCATGACAACCTAGATGGGATCTTTCAAGCCAGAAGGCACCTGCCTCTGTGGCTTTCCACTTGCTGTGGGAAATCCTCTGGGGAGCTTGCATTCACAGAGAAAAAAAGTTTCTAAATAAATTGGATAAAGTTACAGGAAAATAGAGAAGACAGTACAACAGAGTGTCCATATACCCCTCCACTAATTTTTCCTATTAGTAACATTTTGTATTAGTATAGAACATTTCTTACAATTAATAATACTACATTAACTAAAGTCCATGCTTTATTCAAGTTTAATTTTTACCTAATGTCTTTTTTACTGATGTAGAATCCATCCAGTATACCACATTACATTCTGTTGTCATGCCCCCTTAGGCTTCTCTTGGCTGTGACAGTTTCTCAGACATTCCTTGTTTCTGATCATGCTACAATTATGAGGAGGTATTGGTTAAGTATGGAGAACCATCTGTTGGAATTTGATGTTTTTCTCATTATTAGACTGGGGTTATGGGTTTAGAGCAGGAAGATCACAGAGGCAAAATGCCATTTTATCACATTGTCTCGAGGCTACATACTGCCAACATGACTTATCGCTATTAATGTTAATCTTGATCACCTGGCTGAGATGGTATTTGTCAGGTTTTTCCACTGTAAATTTACCTTCCCCCTCCCCCCACCCCACAGCATTTCCTCTTTGGCAGGAAATTCCTATGCAGAGCCCATACTCAAGGGGTGGGGAGTTATGCTGTACCTCGTGAATGGCTGAGAATTTGCATAAATTATTTGGAATTTTTCTGCATAGGAGATTTGTTTACTCTCCCCCATGTATTAATAAGTTGCCATTTATATCACTGCCTTATGAGTATTAATTTAATTGTTTGAATTATCTAATATTCTGTTGCTTATATTGTTCCAGATTTGGCCATAAGGAGCTCTTTCATTTGGCTCCTGTGTACCTTTGATGTGCCCCAATAAATGTTTCAGTTTCTTTTTTTTTTTTTTAATTTTTTGAGCATTTCTTTACTTTCTGGCAGTACAAGATGCCCCATGCTTATGTTGCATGAGCCTCAGTCCTAGAATCAACCATTTCTCCAAGAAATCCTGGTTCCTATTGGAGAATGGTATTAGAAACCAAGATCTGGGAGCTAATTATTCTTTTGCTGCTGGGCTGTTCTTGCTTCTAGACCTACTTAGCCAACACAGCAAGGAAATGTGTGTTTATACTAATTTATGTATATATACATATCTGTAAATATTTATGTAACCATCTTCATCTAATTCAGCCAAATACAAGTTCACACTTAGGTCTCCAACTCTAATCCATTATCACATGGATCATTCTAGTCTCCTTCCCTTGGTTTTCTGTAAATTTCTAGTCAAACATTGAGAAACCTGGCTCTTACCACTCATCTGCCATTAAACTGTCTTTTCATAGTTCTGTGTATCCTTCCCCTACTCTGTGCGCTGATACTTATTTGAATGTTGAATGATCTGTGCAGGCAGGCATTGCCATGGACAAGGTCACACAAACTTTTGGCCAATATGTAAGATCTAACATTGTAACATACATGTGTGCATATGATCTACTGAGAGCTTACTGTGTGTCAAGAAATGAGATGATAGCTCTTTTAATCCCTATAATTTGATCAGATATTTTTATATCCATTTTACAGTTGAGAATGCAAACTTGGGTTAATATAATTTGCTCAGCTTTATACATATAGTAACTAGTACATCTGGGATAGAAACTCATGTATCTATGACTCCAAAGTATGTAGTCTCATTTATATATTGCCTATAGCAGAGTTTTTAAACCTTGGAATTATTGACGATTTGGACTGGGTAATTCTTTGCTATAGGGGACTATCCTGTGTAGGATATTTAACAACATCCCTGGCTTTGACTTCCTAGAGGCCAGGTACAATCTCTAGCTGTAACAGTCAAAACTGTTTCTAAACATTGCCAGATTTCCCCTGTTGGTAAAATATCCTGACTGAGAACCACTGACCTTAGATAATCATAATAAAAGTGACACCTGAATAGTAAATTGCATCTGGACTTGGAGAACTGTAAATCAAATAGAAAGTTGTATCTGGACATCCCTGAATGTAGTGACTCCTATAATTTGGCAGGCTCTTTGAGACAACCCATAAAGTTGTGCTCAGTTGTTATGAGAGATACTGGCTCCTGGGGGAATTCTTTTGAGTCAGAGTGTTTCCTACACCACGTTTATGGGTCTCATCTCCCTGTACTTGAGCTAAATTCTGCAAAGACTCACACTGAAGAAAAGTGCATATTATTCTTCTGCTAGCAAGTTGTTTTTTGCCTTCTGAGTAAATTGGTGCCAAATATGACCTATGGTAGTCTTGCAAGTCTAAATGTTCAGTTGCGCCTAAGACATCCCTGGTGGGCATTGCGTAATTCTCCATAGTAACTCCTAACAAATATAAACTTTTCATTGTAGTCTGGGAATCCACTTTTTGATTTATTCCTAATAATAGTTTATGGATATTATTCTAGTATATTTTAAACAATTGTCTCTTACCTTAATTTCTAATGCTATTGTCAGTTTTACTCATAGAATTTTATTGGCATTTTAAAGAGAACTTTGGGTAAGGTTTTTCAGTCATATCTATTCTGAAACCTTAATATCCTACCTGAAGATTTGTGTTGCTTAATTTTAAGGTAAAAATGATTTGCTACCTGATATAGAATAAATCTAATTGTAATTCAATTACGAAGTTTTTTTAAATCAAAGGACTCTTCATCATTTGTTTTGGGATGTCTATTCGTGTGTGTTTCTTTGTCCTTTGGGAAACTGGTTAGGAGAAAGGGAAAGCATATTTTCTAGTTCTAAGAAAGGAAAATAAAAATAGGAGAATCCATAATATGCATTTTTCTTAGGCAATTTTAATAATATTTGTGTTTTAACACTATGCTAATAGATGTTTGTTCCCTGTGGGTTAATTTCTATCTTTTTTCAGTTGCTCAGGTACCTGAATATTGGCTTTGTGTCTAAAGTTTCTGGAACTTTCCTCCTTACCGTGAAATAACTTGGCTTAAATCACACTGCATATAGTACACAGGTGCTTAGCTCAAGCCTGAGAATTACTGCAATCTAGTAAGGCGGATTTGAACTACTGTGGGAGTTCTATTTAGGAAGATGCAGCCTCTGAGCAAGTTGATGGCTATCTCAAAACCTCGAAACCTGTCTCTACGTGAACAAAGAGAGGTTCTGAGAGCAGATATGTCTTGGCAGCAGGAAACCAACCCCGTCGTGGAGACACATGACTCTGAGGCATCTCGTCAAAAGTTCAGACATTTCCAGTATTTGAAAGTGTCTGGGCCCCATGAAGCCCTGAGCCAACTCTGGGAGCTCTGTCTTCAATGGCTGAGACCAGAGATTCATACAAAGAAGCAGATTATAGAACTGTTGGTGCTGGAACAATTCCTGGCAATCCTGCCTGAAGAAGTCAGGACTTGGGTGAATTTACAACATCCAAACAACAGTAAAGATATGGTGACCCTCATAGAAGATGTGATTGAAATGCTTGAAGATGAAGGTAAGAATATAAAGAAATTAGAGGTAAAATACGTCTCCCTAATATTTTCCTTCATCTTCCTCAGATATGCCCTGCAAGGACTCTGCCCTGCAGATGGGGAGCATCAAGGAGAAAATGAAAGCTGGCTCACGAACAGGCAAACCACAGGTGAATTAGGATTCTAGTCTTTACTGAACACAACCTTTGATTAAAAAGGAACTTAATGTTTTAGGAACCAGTGACATTCAAAGATGTGGTTGTGGAATTCAGCAAGGAAGAGTGGGGGCAACTGGACTCTGCTGTAAAGAACCTGTACAGGAATGTGATGCTGGAAAACTTTAGGAACCTGAATTCATTGCGTAAAGGTGGTTTCTATATGTTTACCTAATCTGTCCATGTTGTTGTTCTTTTTATTTTCTCCATGAACAGCACATCTACTTTCCAAACCATTTGAGAGCCTTAAGTTGGAGAGTAAGAAAAAAAGATGGATAATGGAGAAAGAAATACCAAGGAAGACTATTTTTGGTAAGAACCAGGTAGATATGAGGCCATAGTAATCTAGTTCATGGCATTTTTTATTTCTCTTTAGACATGAAGAGTATTTCTGGAGAAGAATCATCCCATGGAGTGATTATGACAAGGCTTACCGAAAGTGGACACCCTTCTTCAGATGCCTGGAAAGGTGAGAATTGGTTATATAGGAACCAGAAAAAATGGGACATAAATTTGCCACAAGAGGCTTTCATTCCTGAGACAATTTACACTGAGGAGGAAGATTTTGAATGTAGTGAAAATAAGAAAAGCTTTGATATTAATTCAGTTAGCTCAATTTGTGCTATACAAGTGGGAATTCCTTCAAGAAAGGGGTCTCCAAAATGTGATAAGTTTAAAACTTACTTCAAATTTAATTTAGACTCAGTAGGTAAGCAACATTCAGAATATGAATATGGGAATGACTTGAGTTTGAGTACAGATATTCGACACCAAAAAAGTCATACTACAATGAATTCCTATGAATGTTATCAATGTGGGAAAGCCTTCTGCCGAAGTTCATCCCTTATTCGACATCAGATCATTCACACAGGAGAGAAACCCTATAAATGCAGTGAATGTGGGAGATTCTTCAACCGACGTACAAACCTTACTAAGCATCAAAAACTTCATGCTGAAGCAAAGGCCTGCACAAGCAATAAATGTGGAAAGGCCTTCAGTAAAAGTGAAGACAGTAATAATCCAACACTCCATTTTGGAAACAATTTCTATCAATGTGTTAACTGTGGAAAATCCTTCAACCGGAGCTCCTCTCTTATTCGACACCAAATGATTCACACGGGAGAGAAACCATTCAAATGTAAGGAATGTAGTAAAGCCTTCAACAGGAGTTCAAACCTTGTTAAACATCAAAAACTGCATACTCGAGATAAGTCCTGAAAAAAGAAAAAATGAAAGATTACCTTCAGTCAGAATGCAGAACTCATTTAACATCATGAATTTATGCTGGATAAAATCTCATGAATATAATGTAAGAAAACATTTGTCAGATTTTTCTTTAAATGATATCACAGAATTAATGTTGGATAGAAATATCATTGGATAGAAATCTGTTTGAAGGAATTTTCCTGGTTTTCAGATGAAGCCATAAGGCTTTGGAGTTAAACCACAGTATCACCATACAAGTATTTGTTTATCATTATTTTGATATCCATTACCCTCACCTCTCCCTAGTTCATAAATAGGTCTATAGCATACTAATATCCACCTGATTTATTGACGAAGTAGACATTAGGCAAAGCCAAACAATACTCTTGGAGTTGATATTTAATAAAACTCAGCCCTTTTAAGAAGGTCACAAGAAATCATTAGCTCATGCGAATATAAGAGAATACTTCTAAGGACAGAAATCTCTGAATCAATGGCTAAGACAACAGTAACAGCCATTTACTCCACTCCTGACAATACCCTTTGTTGTCTTGCTGTTGAATGGAGACTAGAGTTGGGAAAGGGTTATCAACTGCAATGGGAGAAGTATGTATTGCTGTTAATCTATATGTATTCTTAAAATCTGCATTTGTTTATAGCAGGTCCTTGAAAAATGTTTTTGTTTTGTTATAATGTTATAATTGTTATGATGTTGATGAGAAAAATATCGATTCCCAGCCAGGGACACTGTGTGGAGTTCGCACACTCTCCCTATGTCTCCGGGTGCTCCAGTTTCAAACCCCAAAGATGTATACATTAGGTTAATTGACATATCTAAATTATCTCAGTCTGAGTTTGTGAGGAAGTGTGCCCTGCAGTGGAATGGCTCCTAATCAGGGTTTGTTCCCACCATTGCCCTGAGCTGCTAGGATGCGCTCTGTCCACCCATGGCCCTGTACTGGAATAACAGGGTAAATAATTATCTTATCTGTTTTTATTAATCCGTCTTAAATGTGTATATAGCTCAGATTTATTTTAATGTCTGATATTGGAAGCGTTTGGGGTCTTTAGAAGTTTGATGATGTTGTGACCAGACATTTGCCTTAGGAACTTAACTCTTGTTTGTATCCATTAGTCTATGGTAAAATTGGTTTTGTTATACATCATTTCACTTAAAGTTGCAGTTCCTAAGAACCTATTGATGATGTTCAGTGCAGACTTACTGTACCTTTGGGAATTTAGGCTGGAGAGACGTCCATAGCCTTAGGTATATCATTTATACCAGACATTATGAAGTTATTAAAGTCTCCTATACTCTGTACACCAGAACTGTGTCTTCTGTAAACTACCTCAGGATCCCATCTGGTTCTTGAGCCAAGAAGTATGACTTAATCTGCCCCAAAAAATTCACACTGGAGACATTCCCAATTAATGATGATGGTAGCTTTTTGTGAAGGTTCATACCTTATTCAAAGGCAGAAAAGGTATACTGGAGTGAACTCCTATGATTAAATAATGTCAAAATCTATGTTTGTTCATCCTTTATATTGCAACACAAGT